CTCTGGAGTTTGCTTTGTAGTGGGGAGATGATCAATAAACAATAAATATTTAATATAATGTCAGATAATGATAAGTACTATGAATGAAAACATTAAAGCAGGGTAAAGGAGAATAGGGATGCTGATTTAGATTGAGTGGCCAAGGAAGGCTTCTCTAAAGTGATGACACTTGAGCAAAGACACAAATGAGAGTCAATATTTGGAGGAAGAACATTCCAGGTATGGGGAATAGCAAATTTAGAGACCCTGAGGCAGAAATATGCTTAATGCATTGGAGGAAAACATGCCATTTATTCATTAGGCAATTATTGTGTGCCAAGCACCTGCTAGGGAGTATGAAGATGCAATCAAACATAGTTTTTGCCCTGAAGAAGCAGCAGGGCAAAAGTGGTATAACATGTAAATAAATAATTACACTGCACGGGACAGCTACAGTAAAGCTATGTACAAGTTGCTAGTGATGCCCAGCAAAAGGAGCACTAAAGGGAAATCTTTCTGGGGGAGGTGACATTTTAGCTGATGGTTTGAAGGAATAGGAGGAATTGATGATGCAAAGGAGGAGGAGAGAGATTAGACATCTTAAGGCCCGATGTCCTGAAAACAAAGGACAATTTGGGAACCTGAAGTTCCCAGGAGAGGCAAAAAATGAGGCTGATGAAGGTGGAAGAGCCTGGATCATGCGGATCTTTGAATGCCAAACTGAAAAGCTGGTTTTATTCTCTGGATGACGGGGAACCAGTAGCACGATTCTCTCTCCCACTGTATCTTTGAGATGTGTTCCCCTATTCTTTTTTTTTTTTTTTTTCTTTCAGTACTGGATTCTTTCCCCGCTTCCCGCTATTGCCCTGCTCCTGACACCTCCTTCCTTCTGTGGCCAGTCCTCCAATCCCTGCTTTCAGGAGAGCCCCATTTTTCACCATCACCTACCTAGTGTCCCACCTCCCCAACCCGAGGCCCCGCCCCCATGGCCCCGCCTCAGATGACGCGACACGCCAAGTGCGTGGGGATTCCCGCGGCCCTGGCCACTACCCGGCCTGCCCCGCGGCAAGATGGCGGCCTGAACGCAGCTGGCAGCGGCGGAAAGTTTGTTGTGGGGTTGGAGTAGTCGGGCGGGGAAGCCAGAGTTGGGGAGGATTGCGGGGGCCCTAGCCTGTAGTAGGGGCGAAGGGGGTACTGGCTCCAGGGTTGAAAAGAGGAGATGGAATGGAGTAAGGTCCGAGGCGGAGAGGAAAAAAAGGAGCTGGGGCGGACCGGGGCCCTAGGGTCCAGTGGCAGCCCTAGGGGAGGGGGATTTGGGGGCGGGGCAGCCAGAAGTAGGTGTTGTGCAGGCCCTGGAGAAGCAGAGTCACAAGTTGGAGGAAAATTTCTTAGCCGCGAATAAAGAAGCCTGGAGCGTGGGATAGAGGCCCGACTGTATCTGGCCGGCCAGAGGGGAAAGGGATCTTTCTAGTAGAGTGGGATAGTGAGGAAGAGAGATCTGGAGGATGCCGGGCAGATCTGCTAAGGAGGGAACTAAAGCCAGTCAAATGACCCTCTTCTAGGCTTAGATCAGCCTTTCCACAGCTGTTAGCAGCATCTGCCCCAATTTCAGCTGAAGATTCAGGTGCCCCAGGGACTGGAAGAAATTACAGTGCCTACTTGGAAAGAAGAAGAGATAGCGACTTGCCCCAGTCCAACCCCAGAGCGGGTAAGGTGGCTTCCAGTGACAGGTTTCTGGCTACAAATTCTGATCGTGTTCACTGACCATTTAGGTACCTGCTGTCACTGACTCCTGAATTCATTCTCGCTGTGTGTCTACTTTTGCTTTTTTGGTAAGAAGGGCTCATTAGTGTTCCTCTGGGGAGGTTTCCACTTTCTTCCCTTCTCTGGTTTCAGGAGCTGTGGCTAAAGGAAGTGGAGGGGCCGTGGGATGCGGAGAGCCGAGGGCTAACTCCCGGACAGCGGAACAGAGAGAGCTGCCGACAAACAGACGGTATGTCCCTGATGAGGCCTGTGCCCTCAGCCTGTCCCCTTTCACCATCTTTGTTTTTTCTCAGTCCAGAGTCCTTCTGGCCACATCTCTGAGCCTGCCTCCTTCTTGCTTCTCAGCAGGCGGAGGAGCCGTCACCTCCCAGAATGACTAGTGCCGCCCCTGCTAAGAAACCCTACCGTAAGGCACCACCAGAGCATCGGGAGCTGCGTTTGGAAATTCCTGGATCCCGGCTTGAGCAGGAGGTCAGCAAGACTGGTATCACAGCCTGACCGGCAGCTGAGCCTCAAGCCTCTCTTTTTTGCCTAGGAACCCCTGACTGATGCAGAAAGGATGAAGTGAGTATCTGCTACCTGAGATACTGCCCTGCCCTCTGCCCTTGATCCCACAACACCCTGCCAGGCTCTTACAGGAGGAGAATGAAGAGCTTCGCCGGCGCCTGGCCTCCGCCACCAGACGCACTGAGGCCCTGGAACGTGAGCTGGAAATTGGGCAGGACTGCCTGGAGCTGGAGCTGGGCCAGAGCCGCGAGGAGCTGGACAAATTTAAGGATAAGTTCCGCAGGTGTGGGAATGAGGGGCCAGACACACACACACCCAGGGATGTGCCTTGTATTATCCCTTTTCAGGCTGCAGAACAGCTACACGGCTTCCCAGCGGACCAACCAGGAGTTGGAGGACAAGCTGCACACACTGGTAATCTGTCTGGGAGGGCAGCTTGGTGGGCACTGCCACCGTTGCTGCTGCACTCTCCTCTCAGGCCTCTCTTAGCCACAGCTGGATTTTTGCAGTTGCGTCTGAGTTTGTGTGTCTTCTCCCTTGTGGGCTGGGTTAACCTCAAGTCTGTGCTTCAGATCAAGAAGGCTGAGATGGATAGGAAGACGCTGGACTGGGAGATTGTGGAGCTGACCAACAAGCTGCTGGATGCCAAGAACACCATCAACAAGCTGGAAGAGCTCAATGTATGTGCGCTTCACTACTCGGGCCTTCCTCAGGCTGGGCTCTGAAACAGGTCTGTGTCTGTAGGAGCGGTACCGGCTGGACTGCAACCTGGCTGTACAGCTCCTCAAGTGCAACAAGTCCCACTTCCGAAACCACAAGTTTGCCGATGTGAGTAGAACTCACCCCCTCCCTGCCCACATTGATGTCTCTCTTTCCTGCTCTTTTACCTCAGCTGCCCTGTGAGCTACAGGACATGGTTCGGAAACATTTGCACAGTGGTCAAGAGGCCGCCAGCCCAGGTCCTGCTCCCAGCCTAGCCCCAGGGGCTGTGGTGCCTACCTCAGTCATTGCCCGAGTGTTAGAGAAGCCGGAGTCTCTACTGCTCAATTCAGCCCAGTCAGGCAGCGCCGGGCGCCCCTTGGCTGAGGATGTCTTTGTGCATGTGGACATGAGTGAGGGTGTCCCAGGTGATCCAGCCAGTCCCCCGGCCCCTGGCAGCCCCACCCCACAACCCAATGGGGAGTGCCACTCTCTGGGTACTGCCAGGGGCTCCCCGGAGGAAGAGCTGCCCCTGCCAGCCTTTGAGAAGCTGAACCCCTACCCAACCCCGTCTCCACCACACCCACTGTATCCTGGCCGCAGGGTAATAGAGTTCTCTGAGGATAAGGTTCGGATCCCCCGCAACAGCCCCCTGCCCAACTGCACTTACGCTACCCGCCAGGCCATTTCCCTGAGCCTGGTAGAGGAGGGGAGTGAGCGGGCCCGCCCCAGCCCAGTGCCCAGCACCCCTGCCTCAGCCCAGGCCTCACCCCACCACCAGCCCAGCCCAGCACCCCTAACACTCAGTGCCCCAGCTAGCTCTGCCAGCTCTGAAGAGGACCTGCTGGTCAGCTGGCAGCGGGCATTTGTGGACCGTACTCCACCACCTGCTGCTGTGGCCCAGCGCACAGCCTTTGGACGCGATGCCCTCCCTGAGCTGCAGCGCCATTTTGCCCATAGCCCCGCTGACAGAGATGAGGTGGTCCAGGCACCTTCTGCCCGACCCGAAGAGAGTGAGCTTTTGCTACCCACAGAACCTGACTCTGGCTTTCCCAGGGAGGAAGAAGAGCTGAACCTGCCTATCAGTCCTGAGGAAGAGCGCCAGAGCCTGCTGCCCATTAACAGGGGCACAGAGGAGGGGCCAGGCACTTCCCACACCGAGGGCAGGGCCTGGCCACTCCCCAGCTCCAGTCGCCCCCAGCGCAGCCCCAAGAGGATGGGGGTTCACCACCTGCACCGCAAGGACAGCCTGACCCAGGCCCAGGAGCAGGGCAACCTGCTCAACTAGGGCCCCTGCTGGCCTTCCTGCCATTGCTGCACCAGGACTGCAAGGAGTCCCCACACCTTGGCAGCTCAGGGTCCCCAGTCCAAGCCCTTGACCTCTCCTCTATCCAGACCCGCACAGCTGTTTCCTGTGTGGATGGGGTCAGGTTGTGGGCCATGCCAGGCCTGTCAGCTGCGTTGACTGACTGCAGCAGCTTGCCTCATGGTTTTCCCTTTTTCTTAGAATATTTATTCTTCAGAGGTAACATGCAGTTGGGTCTCAAGACCTTTCCTCCAATCAGCCCAACCCAGCCCAGACTGGGCTTTTCTGGGGAGCTGAGGAGTTTATCAGTATTCATCTTCCATCCTTTCATAGTCACAAGTTTTGTTATTTTGTTTTTTTTTGGGGGTGATGGTGTAATTGTTAACCTCATTTCCGTTTCCTACCTGTTTGCTTCCCCCCCCAGTCCTCCGCATGAGCTGTTGCCCTCCAGGGGCCTGGCACAGCTGGCCTTGGGGACGAGGGAGAGGACTGATTCAGGGCCCCCTCAGCTGTCTCCTCCCTCCCTCTGGAAAGGAGGGTGGGGCTCAGGGGCCTCAAGCTGGGCTCTGTGTGAGGCCTGGCCCCCACTCCCAACCTTGGCTCTAGACTGTTACTCTTAAGCTTTGAGAAATTTTCACATTGATGACTATTTTAAAATCAAATAAAACTATTTTACTGGTATGGCCTAACTTGTCTTAATGACCTCCCCTCTC